TGGCGCGCGCCTGTAAGTCCCAGCTGCGCGGGAGGCTGAGGCAGGAGAATCGCTTGATGCCGGGAGGCGGAGGTTGCAGTGAACAGAGATCGCTCCACTGCACTCCAGCCTGGCGACAGAGCGAGACTCCTCAAAAACAAAACAAAAAAACCGGGAAAAGGTTTTATTTCTCAATGACAGCCGCGAGGTGAAACTGCGATGGACTGGAAGTCAAAAACCGTGGGTTCCAGTTTGGGCTCTATCTTAACTATCTTGATCATTTTGGACAAGTCAAACCCTGTCTCTGAATCTGAGGTTCCATATCTGTGAAACAGACGAGTTGGGTCGCTTGACCTCCTTCCCTCCTGCTCTGAGCGTAACGATTGCTCGGAAGGTGCGCTCGGGCTGAGGAGGGCACGGCCCCGCAGGGCGGGGCGAGGAGAGAGCAGGAACCCGCACTCAAGACAAGGCCCCAGGGCAGTGCCCTACCCAGAAAAAGGGACTAGGATGGGGAGCAAGGGCCGAGGCTTCGCCCTTACCTGCCGCCTGCCGACTCCCCAGTCAGCCAAACCGAGCCCCGTAGCCTCTGCCGCCGCTCACTGCCACCCCCTCCGACTCGGCGCCCCGGCCGGGCCCGGCTCAATCCAAACCACCATGGCCCGCCGCCCGCAGCGCCAGGCAGCGGACCCGGACCCGCCGCCAGCCCATCCTCAACCACACGCGCAGGCGCCAGCGTGGACCTCTGAAGTTCCGCCCCCGGATTTGTCCCGGGGTAACCTGGGAAATGGAGTTTACTCGCAAGGATAAAGAGTACCAATTGACACGTGTCTTACTGCGGAACTGTGCCTGGGTTTGGCCAATGAGAAATCGACTTCGTTTTCATCCTGGTTTTGGGACAGCGGCAATCATGGCGCCACCTGTGAGATACTGCATCCCCGGTAAGTGAGCGCTTCCCGTACAGAGTCCTGGATAGGGGCTGAAGCAAGAAGGCTAAACGGCCTACAGCTTCTGGGGGCCCGTGACCGATGCAGCATTTTTTCTGCAGGCGAACGTCTGTGTAACTTGGAGGAGGGCAGCCCGGGCAGCGGCACCTACACCCGCCACGGCTACATCTTTTCGTCGCTTGCCGGCTGTCTGATGAAGAGCAGCGAGAATGGCGCGGTAAAGGAAGCGGCATGCCATCTCCCCTCTGTTTTTCCCTTAGGCTGCCCTTGAGTTCCAGTCCTTAGGCATGGGCACTGCGGACGCGTCTTTAGTGCCTCAGTGGTACAATGTTGGTCTCTTAGTTTCTTCTAGCCGTATCGCCGCTGTGGTGCACTTAGCCACCACACACTAGTTGTGTTGATCTCGCTTGGTTGTGCTGCTGACCCTCGGGGAGGGAAGTTGGGACAAAAGCAGATGCGAACTCAGTATCCCATCCCAGCCCAGCTCAGCCCAGCAGTGAGTTGCATACTGTATGAATGTTGCTTACCGACATTTCAGTTTTTTGTTGTTCCCTCTGTAGCTTCCAGTGGTGTCTGTAGTGAGAGAAACAGAGTCCCAGTTACTGCCAGATGTGGGAGCTATTGTAACCTGTAAGGTAAGTTGGTCCTGACCTCCATGCTTAGAATGACTCTGATGCTGATCTTTTCTCTATTCCGCAGGTCTCTAGCATCAATTCACGCTTTGCCAAAGTACACATCCTGTATGTGGGGTCCATGCCTCTTAAGAACTCTTTTCGAGGAACTATCCGGTAAGAAGTATCCTTTTCACATATACCTTAGCAATTAATCTTTCTGTTAATTCTTTTTTTATAGCAAGGAAGATGTCCGAGCAACTGAAAAAGACAAGGTTGTTGGTTGGTTCTTTTTTTTTAATGGCTTTTTCACTTAACATTCCTGTTCTTTCTTTACAGGTTGAAATTTATAAGAGTTTCCGCCCAGGTGACATTGTCTTGGCCAAAGTGGTATCCTTTATTCCCAGCAGACTTCTGGTCCTCTCATTTTCCTTCACCGGTGTTATGTGACTAGATCTCCTTAGGTGATGCACAGTCCAACTACCTGCTAACCACCGCCGAGAACGAGCTGGGAGTGGTGGTAGCCCACAGTGAGTCAGGTGAGATGGCCTTGTTTCCACATCCTTACTTTTCTGGGCTCCACCACCAGCTTTTCCCTTCCAGGTATCCAGATGGTTCCCATCAGCTGGTGTGAGATGCAGTGCCCTAAGACCCACACTAAAGAATTCCGGAAAGTAGCCCGAGTACAACCCGAATTCTTGCAGACCTAAGAAGCCACTTTTTACCCTATGGAAGGGGGTAAGCTGTTCCTGAGTATAACACCAAGATGCTGCTGTCTTTATTCAAACACCTGGCGTCGGCCAACAGCCACTTCCAGAAAAATCTTCCAGTTTACGCTGTAGATGGAACATGTTTCTGTGAACCTATCAGTGGATTTCATTCTCTTGAGTAATAAATCTTATCTTTTCAAGGCACCAACAAACAAAACTGTGATATTGGAAATAGCCTATCCCTCCTGACAGTCCTTATAAATACATATTTTTTGCTATGATAAAACTTTTTTACTAAAAGGATGTTATAGAGTCTGTTGTCTTAAGCAGAGAAAGACATCTAAATGGTGTCAGGACATTTCAGTACTTCTGCTTATTGAGTACTTACTGTGCTAGGCACTGAGTCAGGTGCTTTACATACGTCCCCTTCATTTAGGTACATTGTGATTTAATGAAAATTTGAGGACACGTGGTGATACAGATAGCATGTGAGGCAGGCATGGTGGCTCATGTTTGTAAATCCCAGCACTTTGGGAGGCCGAGTTGGGTTGAAGTCAGGAGTTTGAGA